AGAACTTTTTGCTCTTGAGTGACCTAAGACCCTAGCAGAGTTTGGTCAGTGTGATTAAGAATGAGCCTCTGTGGGTCTGTTTAGGATGCTTGCCCCCTCCCATTTCCTTAACTTGCCTGAATTCCTGCTGGGAATACAGATTCGGGGCCCTTCCCACTCTGTAAATATGGGAAAAGGTCTAGGAAGTATATACTCCTAGCAATAATATGTAGGGGTTCTATGACTAGGAAATTTGGGGAACTGTCCCCCTGACCGCTCCATCCGTAACTTCTGCACACCTTTTGGGGTACGCCGCCGACCTGGAAAGCGTTGCAGGGCGCTCATGCTGCCCGCAGGTGGCGCCACGTGATCGCGAGCCGCAGAGAGCCCGTACCCTAGGAGTCTCGAGGCGCGAGGACTGCTGGTCCGCAGCTGTGCCGGGGCCACCGACGCCGCTTACCCCGGCGGAGCGCCGCGCAGGTGGAGTTGGGGACAGCGGCCGGTGCCCCGGCTTTTTAGGCTGTGTGCATCCCAAGCCGCCTCTAGTTGGCTTCTCGGGCTTCCGGGGCAGGAGGGCGCGCGGCTTTGTGCCTACGAATTGAGAACTGGAGAGCCAGTAACCGGTGCACCGGGAACCTGCCGCCTTGCGCCGCAGGGCTTTAGTCCAAACCTGGCCGGTCCAGGCTCCGGGATCTACTACAGGGGCCCCTGGGGAGCGCGGGCCCCAGGGACGGCTCCTTCCCATTGGCAGCAGGACGGATGCCACGCCCCTTTTTCTTCAGCTCTCATCTTTGACTGGCTCTCGAGTCCCAGATGGCCACGCCCCCTCCCCTCGCACATACACAAGAGTCACGCGCCTTTCAGTTGGAAACTTGGCGTGCAGACGGGGACGGTGGCTCTCGTCGCCCCACCCACTTACCTTGCCATTGGTCCGCGGAGCGGCACACGGTCACGCCCCCATTCCAGCCCCCTGGCTGGGAGGGCGGGCACCCGCTTGTGATTGGCTGGTCGGCCTGCCTCTCGCGGGAGCAGCCGGCGCTCCTCTCCCTCCCTCTTTCCCTCCCGCGAGCCTCGGGGTTCCTCAGCTGGCTGAGGTGGAGTCAGTGTCAGTCAGGGAGGCGAACTGCTGAGCACTGGCCGCGGACGCTCCGTTGCAGTCTCGCCCAGGGGCCGGTACCTGCGCTCGCGCCGCCGGGTTGAAAGGATGAAGCCGCAGCTGGAGCAGCCACCCTATGATTGGCTGTGGCGCTTGTGAACCCAAAGTAAAGATGGCGGGCGGGCAGGCAGCCGCCGCACTGCCCACTTGGAAGATGGCGGCGCGCCGCAGCCTCAGCGCTCGCGGCCGGGGGATCCTGCAGGCGGCTGCGGGGCGGCTGCTGCCGCTGCTCCTGCTGAGCTGCTGCTGCGGTGCGGGCGGCTGCGCAGCGGTGGGCGAGAATGAGGAGACGGTGATCATCGGGCTGCGACTGGAGGACACGAACGACGTGTCGTTCATGGAAGGGGGGGCGCTGCGGGTGAGCGAACGGACCCGGGTCAAGCTGCGGGTGTACGGGCAGAACATCAATAACGAGACGTGGTCCCGCATCGCCTTCACCGAGCACGAGCGGCGGCGCCACAGCCCGGGGGAGCGCGGGCTGGGGGGCCCCGCGCCGCCAGAGCCGGACAGCGGCCCCCAGCGATGCGGCATCCGCACCTCAGACATCATCATCTTGCCCCACATCATTCTCAACCGCCGCACCTCGGGCATCATCGAGATCGAGATCAAACCGCTACGCAAGATGGAGAAGAGCAAGTCCTATTACCTGTGCACGTCGCTCTCCACGCCCGCCCTGGGCGCCGGCGGCTCGGGGTCCACGGGTGGCGCCGTCGGGGGCAAGGGTGGCTCGGGGGTGGCCGGGCTCCCGCCGCCCCCGTGGGCCGAGACCACCTGGATTTACCACGACGGCGAGGACACCAAGATGATCGTAGGCGAAGAGAAGAAGTTCCTGCTGCCCTTCTGGCTGCAGGTGATCTTCATTTCGCTGCTGCTGTGCCTGTCGGGCATGTTCAGCGGCCTCAACCTGGGGCTCATGGCCCTGGACCCGATGGAGCTGCGCATCGTGCAGAACTGCGGCACGGAGAAGGAGAAGAATTACGCCAAGCGCATCGAGCCGGTGCGCAGGCAGGGCAACTACCTGCTGTGCTCACTGCTGCTGGGCAACGTGCTGGTCAACACCACGCTCACCATCCTGCTCGACGACATCGCCGGCTCGGGCCTCGTGGCCGTGGTAGTCTCCACCATCGGTATCGTCATCTTCGGAGAGATCGTGCCCCAGGCCATCTGCTCCCGGCATGGCCTGGCTGTGGGGGCCAACACCATCTTCCTCACCAAGTTTTTCATGATGATGACCTTCCCCGCTTCCTACCCGGTCAGCAAGCTGCTGGACTGCGTCCTGGGCCAGGAGATAGGCACCGTCTATAACCGGGAAAAACTGCTGGAGATGCTCCGGGTCACCGATCCCTACAACGACCTCGTTAAGGAGGAGCTGAACATCATCCAAGGGGCGCTGGAGCTCCGCACCAAGACGGTGGAGGACGTGATGACCCCACTCCGGGACTGCTTCATGATCACCGGCGAAGCCATCCTGGACTTCAACACCATGTCTGAGATCATGGAGAGCGGCTACACCCGCATTCCAGTGTTTGAAGGGGAGCGCTCCAATATCGTGGACCTGCTGTTTGTCAAAGACTTGGCCTTCGTGGATCCCGATGACTGTACCCCCCTGAAAACCATCACCAAATTTTATAACCACCCCTTGCACTTTGTTTTCAATGACACCAAGTTGGACGCTATGCTGGAAGAATTTAAGAAAGGTGGGAAATTTTGGTCTCTTTCATTGGCTTGCGTCACTTCCTAAACTTTTTCTTGTCTCTAAAGGTAAATCTCACCTGGCTATCGTGCAGCGGGTAAACAATGAGGGAGAAGGGGATCCATTTTATGAAGTTCTGGGAATCGTCACCTTAGAAGATGTGATTGAAGAAATCATCAAATCTGAGATTCTTGATGAAACAGATTTATACAGTAAGTAGCATTGTCTGAGTGTATTTCCCGAATTTTTTTTTCTCTCTTTTAATTCCTCCCTTAGCTGACAACAGAACGAAAAAGAAAGTGGCTCACCGGGAACGAAAGCAAGATTTTTCTGCCTTTAAGCAGACAGACAGTGAGATGAAGGTTAAAATATCACCACAGCTCCTCCTGGCCATGCACCGTTTCCTAGCAACAGGCAAGTGCAGCTTATCACAGTTTGAGATCTCTAATGTAATATCAAGTTGTGTTTATATCTATAGAAGTAGAAGCATTTAGCCCATCCCAGATGTCAGAGAAGATCCTTCTAAGGCTGCTAAAGCACCCCAATGTCATCCAGGAACTGAAATATGATGAGAAGAACAAGAAAGCCCCCGAATACTACCTCTACCAGCGCAACAAGCCAGTAGACTACTTCGTTCTCATTCTGCAGGTCAGAAGAATTATTCAATAGTGGTTTGCTCTGGACTGAAAATACCTGCCTTTTCTCTCCACAGGGGAAAGTGGAAGTTGAAGCTGGGAAAGAAGGTATGAAGTTTGAAGCGAGCGCCTTCTCATACTATGGCGTGATGGCCCTGACAGCCTCTCCAGGTATGTTTGGTTCCCAGCCGCATAGGGCAGGAGCGATCTCACCCTGTTTTTCTCCATTTTTCAGTTCCTTTGTCCCTGTCTCGTACCTTTGTTGTCAGCAGAACAGAGTTGTTAGCAGCAGGTTCTCCAGGTAATTCTGCATGCTTCCTTTCCGTAATTCTCTTAAACAGTTGGATTTTTCCCTCCTTTTCCAGGTGAAAATAAGTCCCCTCCTCGCCCATGTGGCTTGAATCACTCAGACTCTCTCAGTCGAAGCGACCGGATTGACGCCGTCACACCAACACTGGGGAGCAGCAATAACCAGCTCAATTCTTCGCTCCTCCAAGTCTACATCCCCGATTACTCGGTGCGAGCCCTTTCGGATCTGCAGTTTGTTAAGGTGAGAGACGTGAGTGCAGTGTGGCTGGACCTGGTTTGTTTTCTGTGCCATCTTCTGGCCCCAGATCTCAAGACAGCAATACCAAAATGCCTTGATGGCATCCCGGATGGACAAAACCCCCCAGTCTTCAGACAGTGAAAACACTAAAATCGAATTGACTCTTACGGAGCTGCATGACGGGTTGCCAGACGAGACAGCCAACCTGCTCAACGAACAGAACTGTGTGACGCACAGTAAGGCCAACCACAGCCTGCACAACGAAGGCGCCATCTAGGCCGCGCTGGCTGCACCCGCCCAGGCCCGCACCCGCCCAGTCCCGAGGGCCCGGCCCTGTCTGCCCATGACTTCACTGGTGTGAGCTTGTCCGCCATGCTGTACCCTGCAACATCCTGAGACCAAAGACCTTGTGCCCTTCCCAGGAGCCGCGGAGGAGGACAGTGAGGGAGGAATGGAAACGAGAGATGTGAAGTTGGCAGCCGGGGCATGGCGTTCAAGATTTTGGAGATGAACTGATTCCGCCCAAATAGAATCATGTTTATTTTTTCAGCTCTCCCTTTTATCATTATTCACACTCCTCTGCCCTCGATTTGCATGAAGTTGAAAATTGTTGCGATTTATTTTTTCAAGAGATCATGTTTTTAAAGTGTCTTTTGCAGAGTTTTAAGTTGTTCTGTCTGAACTCTGCTGTGATCCCATGATGTGACCCTGATGGGCTGGACTTGCCCCTCCGGTAGCCTTCCTTGGCCCTCCCAGCGAGGGGCACCCTTCCTCTGTGCCCCAGTGGGCATCACCGTCGATCTCGCTGGCTGAATGAAGAAGACCGTGTTACTGCAGAACCTGCCAAGTCTGTCATCACTGTGGGGTGTAGCCTGCCTCAGAGGGACCTGCAATCACCTCTCTGAGCTCAGTGGTATTTTGAGAATTTAATGTTTAACTGTACCCCTTTCCCTCAGGAAGATTTAACATTTGCTTGGGAATGTGATTTTGCTCCCACCCTAAGGAATTTTTATCACCAAAATGAATGTTAATGAATTTAAAACCCATGGTTTATCATTGGCAAGAGGCAAGTTGACTTCATCCTGTCATTCCAGCCTGGGGTCTGCCAGCCAGCCCTCCTCCCCGACCCAGCGCCTAAGCTCACAGAGTGTCGTCGCCCACCTCCCTGGTCCTTGCTCTTGTTAACCCAAGATGCTGCTACACAGATGCCAAATGGAAATCTTCCACAGGGCTTTTTCAGTAAACACGTGATGTGGAGTGCAAGCTCCTCCCCTTCCCACTAGAACATACTTTAACAGAAAACGAGTCGGACCTTCTAGCTGCACTCTGTACTGTGTGCCGAGAAGGCATTTCTAGACCCGTGTTTTTAAAGGAGGGAACTTTGGGGATTGCCAGCCCCTGCTCCTCCTCCCAGGGAGCCAACTGTCCCTCCTCCCCTGTCCCTGGGCCCATGGGGCCCGGCAGTGGCTGTGTCCCCTGCCTGAGGGCTCTGTGCCTCCTGCCTCAGATGCGGCCTGTGCCAGAGAGGCTGCCTGTACAGCCAGGGTCAGTTTGGCCCCAAACAGGGATTCAGAAACCAAATGTGTGTTGTGGCCATTTTATGTGTGTCTCCGTCTTATTTTAATACCAAATTCATCATGTAGTGAAATTATGTCAGGAGGTATATGAGTGACTGAATTCTTAACTATAGCTTATCTGTGTTTTGTTAGCCCGAGGGATATGTGCAGGTTGTTGGCGCTATTCATGCACTGAAATGAAATCATACTGACCAGTGTACACACAAGATTATCAGTGCCCGCCGCATCCATCACTAGGAAAGGAGAGAGCGTTTTCTGTTTAGGCTCACTGCGCAAAGGGAGGCCTTGGCTAAGTGGCAGTTTTCTTCTCCCTACTCCAGGTAGGAAGTCTGTTCAGCCACGGCTGGGCTGTGTGCGGGGCAGGGAGCGTGGCTGAGGAGCAGACAGCAGCGGGCCGGGCTGGCTGCCTGGTGAGCAGTTTGGTGCCTCGGGTGTTGTGCATGCCCGGCTCAGTATTTCCTCTGGGATGCCAGTCCTGGAGTGTCTTCCTCAGAAGGTGCCGTGTCCCTTAGTGGGGGGAAGTACTGATCTCACTTGGTGTAGAGGGTCACAGGGACCCCCCGAGGGTGCTGAGTGGCCTGCTACTGGCACGCAACCTGCCCCCGTGGGATGAAGCCCCACCGCGTAGCTTGACCTTAGAGGGGACCCCACTCTAAGCATCCTTTTTTTTAAACAGAGCCATCTAGATACAAAAGTCAGTTTCTTAAGATGCCTCTCACTGAGCACAACACCAGTGTGATGAGTGTATAAAGATGAGGGGTCCTTGCAACAAAGCAAAGCGTAGCCCATGCTGGAAGAGGGCATCTATCCCCCTCTTCGGGTCTGCGCAGTGCTGGCCTTCCCTGAGCTGTGGGGAGCCAAGCCTGCCTAGCCCAGCTTCTCTGGCCTCAGGAACTCTGCCCTGTCAACCTATCTGGGCTCACGTCTGCTTCTCCACACACAGTCTCTCGGGGATGCCTTGCTACTGGGAGAGCCTCTGGAATCAGAGCTAGTGTGTTGGTGCCCTTTTCAGAGCTCTGCTGTTCCTTTATAAATCCTAAAGAACTGAGTCTGGGGAGAGGAGAGGGGATGCCAGCTGCTGCCTCTGACTTCAGGGAGAAGCAGACTTCTTAATACTGTCTTACGTGCTCGGTGTGATGGCTTCTTGCAAATTATTCTCTTATAAAAGAGCTCGGCAGGAGTGGCATCAGTGAGGCTCCCAAAGGATGAAATTTTAGCCGCCAAGTTCGTATTCATTTTCTGTTATTCTTTACCTTCTGTTAGTCACACTATTTTATAACATTAGGGAATCTAAAATAATTCCTGTCAGGTCCCTGAAGGAATGAAGGCTAACATCTCCTTTGGGGAGAGCTTAGGACCCTTCAAACAACACTCATGTCTGAGCGGCCAGATTCCTCCTCCAGGCCCCATTTTCCCTCAGGAAACCAACCTCTCAGATGGTTGGAGGAGAAACACTGGGCTGTTGCTTCTTTGGGGCAGCAGGAGAATGACTTTGGCTTGGAAGGCCTCTGCCATTCATCTCTACAAAGCCAGTGGGGTCCGGCAGAGAAAGACCGTGGAATAGCTGCGGTCTCGATGTGGCTGCTCTTTGGCACCTCCGCTGGACTGCCCTCCCGCGGCGGTGACCTTTTCAAGTGTGGAAGGGAGTGGGTCGAGTGGACCAGATGCAGACCCCTGAGTTCTGGATACTGATGGGAGGCCTCACCCTCCTTTACGGGGCCTCTCTGGGTGGGACAGAGCCTCACCTGCTCCTGAGCAGCCACTGGTGCCCCACGGTTCCTCTGAAACTAAATCCCTAGCATCCAGATAGTCCTGGGACACTCTGCCTGCTCTGTAAATGAGGAGGGCTTTTCTCCTGCTGTTTGGAGGTTCCGTCCCTTCACTGCTTGTCCCATATGCGTCAGGCAAATTCAAAATCATACATTTAAACTCTTAGGAAAACAAAATCTTAAGACTTACACAGATATCGGGGTGCTAATCAACTGGCTTAAATCTTGATTCTTACATAATTTGAACTTGAAAGGTTACATTGAACTCTGTTCTTTCCTCCCTCCTCACCTCACTCCCTGCAGGGAGTTCAATGCCATGTTGAAGTGGTTGGCATCCCCAAGTGGGAGGGAGTGGGGCATCTTACCATCTTCTAATGTGACTTCAAGGAACAGTGCAAATGTTGAATGCAGAGCTTCACACTAATACGGAACAGTAACTGTGAGTATATTTACCTGTGCTGTCGTCAGCACTGTACACTAAAGGACCAGCTTTTCCAAGCCTAGGAAAATAATGGTAGATACAAATAGAAATACATTTTCCCTAGGAAATAGAGCAATAGGAATTTGAGCTAAGCAGGTACCATGAACTTCTGCCCTCAAATTCTCTCTTTGGGTTGAGGAGCAGACCTGTATAGGCCCTGGCTGATCAAGTCTGTGTCCTGCCTAGTAAAAACACACAACCACCTCTGTCATCTGAAGGCCAGCCGGGGATCTGTAGCCATCCTCGCCTTGCCTAGGCCCAGGAAGGTGAGGTCTCCTGGGCAACCAGAGTTGCCCCTGTGGTTCCCCAGGGGTGATCCTAGGCAGATGACTCACCCGGGCTGGCACAGGAAGGTGCTCACCTTGTTCTCTGGGGCTCCAAGCAAGAGCAGGCCAGGGAGGGCTGGCTTTGCACGCTATGTAGCATGACCCAAGCTCCCTGGTGGCATGGGAAAAACTCCCCTCTGCTTTTGAGCCCAGATATGGGCTTTTCTTTGCAAAGGGTTGAGGAGAAATACAAGACTGAGCTGGTAGGTTAGGGTCCAGAAGGCCTCTGAGGTGCCATTGCTTACTTCCTTACTGAGGAAACTGGCTCTTGTCCTGGGCCATGTAGTTCCATTCTGGGCTCTAGGCTAGTGGTGCTTCTGTCCATCAAGGGTATCTGGGTGAGTTGTAGGTTAACCCAGAATTTAGTAGGGATATAGGGGTTTGAATAGGAAAGTGATCTGGGGATTCAGAAATTTTTCTGATGTATCAATGAGCAACTTCTCAGTGGATTTTTATACCTCAGGGTCATTTGCAAATCTTTATCTTTTCCTATTTCTTAGGTGTTCAAGTTGGTTAATAGGAGAGAGACGTTCAGAGACTTCTAAGTTGAGGTTCATTTGCCTCCGTTTGAGGGGTGAGTGGTGCACCAATAGCTTGCTGCTGTTACTTAGCAAGGCTGTGACAAGTAGGCCTTCCTCCTCTAGCACTTGCAAGCTTTCTGTCTGCGATCACGGTTTACTTGCCCATTTCCCTTTTGCTACCTTCTTTCCTATCTGGAGATTCATATTCTAGAGTCCCTGGTCAACCCTACGGATGCGAAGAAGAGATGGCAGTTCACAGCAACTGCATAGAGTAGGGAGCAGCTTTCCTCCCACCATCCTAGGCTGGGGACCTTCTTTGCTTCTCACACCACTGTGGTTGGCTCAGCTCAAGTAAGCACGTTCTCTCTGTATGCTAGAGCTACTGACATCATCTCTACTAGAATTGTTTTAAATATCTTTTGATGGGAAATACCAGGTTGAACTTCAAGCATCATGGAAACAAAGGTTCTAGCTGCAAGAGAGTAAAGTTCTAGGTGTTTGTATGCCAAGGTTTATATGTACACAGATCCAACACATACTGTAAGAAAGACTTGAGTACACAAGGTTTTCAGGTTTTAATGCCCATTGGGACCGTGAACAAATGAGAAGAATGGGAGCATTGTCTTGCCTCGCTTGGAAGGACGCCTTCCGGCATCTGATCCACATGGATTCACTTTTAGGATGCAGTTCTTTGGGGGCCAGATTTGGCTGCAGATTCACCCTGAAGAGAACTATCCAATGGGCCTGGTGGGGCTTGGGTGCCTGCCTTTTTTGTTGGAGGCTCAGACTTCTAGAGCAGAGCAAAGTTGGGAAGAATGAGGTCTTAGGATTCTCATTCCCCAGAGAGCCCCAGCCTCGCTTCTGATCATTACTCCCCAAGTCTGAATCTACTGTGAAGGTGAAGTTATCAATTTTTTCTTGTTTGAGTCCTTTAAACCCACAAATGTATATGCTTTATTTTATATTATTTATTATGTACATATGCCTGTTAGTACTTCGTCTGTGACTAGGACAAGGTCTGTCTTGAAGCTTCCTCATCCATGGATCCTAGGGTTCTGCTGTCCTTTAAGGCGGGTGAGAGGGTAGTGTTGTTTTTTATAAACAGGTTGCTGCTTTTATGTTGGCCCTAGCATCCCCAGCCCCTTTAGTTGGGCCCACCTGTATTCCTTATGACCAGTGTTTTGGATGAGGATGGAGGCAGGTCTCCTACCTTGTGGGCAGGGCCTCTCAAGTACCTCCATGAAATATTTCCAAGGTGGTTTCTTGGTGACAGGCTCTCTTCCCCTATGTAGGGTACAGTACAGCTGTGAGTCCACGGCCTCCCTCCTCCCAAGGCAGGTCACTTGCCTGGCCCCACAGTGATAATGGTTTCTTCCACTTACCTTAGATTGCATAATCCATCTTTCTGGATAATGGAAGCTGCCTGCCTATCTGGGCTCTTAATATGCCTTTTCTTGGTTTTGAGGCCCAGTGCCAACATTGCCTTGGCCCTCAAGTAAGACCCTGCTTTGTGTCTGACTTTGATCCTCCTCAGCCTTTATTCACTGTATCATAGTGTACAGGTCATGCATTTGAGCAGTGAAGTTTTCTGAACACAGTATTCAGAGCTGTGTACATAAACCTAAATAAGCACAAATGACATGTATAGGATTGAGCTGATTGTCTTAATGAATGCATTTTATAATTCAAATGATGTAGATGTACAGTCTCTCCTATTTATTTTGTACCAATTTATTTGTAAATTTTGTGATTGTTTTACAAGGTTTTTGTTTATTTCTATTCTATTTAGATAAATGATGTTCTGTTCACCCTGCTAGCAGATGTGTGTTCCCTCTTCCCTTTCATCTGTGCAACACCAACCATGCCATTGTATTCAGCTTGGCTGAACCAACTGCCCTACCCACTTGCCTGGCTTTGCTGGTGGGAAAGCTGGGACTGGATCTCAGCATGACAACATAGAAGAGCATCTTCTTTGGACAGTGTAAAGTCTTAAGAGAAGTGGGTACTAGTTCTGTGCCTCCAAGTCACAGCCTGGTACAGCCAATCCTAGGGGGAAGGTGTCCTTCTTTGCAAGGATTATAATCTGTTCTCCATCAGTTACTCTCTACATAAGAACATTCGGAGTATCCAGTCAAATTGCCCCAGACATTGGCTGCTCAGTCACTAATAACAACACACAGTGCCGCTGGGCTAAGCCGGCATTTCCTAGGTAAGACCAAAGGTCTCATTCAGGCCTCTCAATTGGCTCTTGAAAACAAGGATGGCTTTATAGGTCCTCCTCTGCTATGCTAAGCCTGGGAGGAAGGTCGGAGCAGGCATGGATAGTCACTTTCAAGTGGAAAACATCCGGCCTGAGTGTGGCGAGGCGTGTGCAGGTGGGTCTTCAGGATTCAGTGGATATCCTGCATTCCCCAGTAATCGGTGTGTATGATACACGTTCTTTTCCATCACTACTTTGTCTTCTGTTCCTTCTTACCCTCATCACTCACATGAGACCAGTCCCTGAAGAACTTACGGTGGAGCTTCAGGGACCCTCTGTGATCCATTCCTAAACCACATCTTTTTGGAATCCCTTTTCTCTCCACTTTTAGTCTCTATTTTACATTCCAAAGAGGATCGTGCTCTGAAAATTTAGCCTCTTGACTGGTCCATTTATAGTCTCCACTGAATTTATTTAACCGTGGCATTTGCAGTCTTTTACTTACACTTGTTCTGTGGATGGAGACATTTCAGGGAAGAACTGCTGACAGAATTGGCTTTCAGACACTGCCTGACCTAACTACCGCTCCCATCTCCCCAGGTATCGCCCAACTACCTGAAAGTAGAATGAGGTGTATCTTAGCCCAGTGAAATGCTGTCTTCGAACCCTGCTTGCTTTCATTAGAAGCAGGGCAGAAAGTGGCAGCAGAGCTAGGGAAAGAAATCATGGTAGCACATTCACTCCCAGCCTCCTGCCTTGGTTTGTTTTTCCTGTTTTACTCACTTGGTCTAGATGAGCCCTTAGCTCAAATCAGGAAATGCTCCAAGGAAAATGGAGGCAATTTTTCCTGCTGTCAAGATGAGATTTGCCTAAAACTCCCCCCTGCATCCTCAGAGTGCGCACACATCCGCTCATTTCTAAGCTTTATCGTGATGCACCCGGGGTTTCTATTTCACAAAAATTGTGCTCCCTAGAGCCGTTTTTCAACTCGGCACTTCTGAGGAAACAAATATTGATCAGAGGGTCTTGTAGAGAAAGTGGTTAAAAACTGACCTTTTTATAGCCTGGAGTTGATTTCTGGAAACTTATTTTATACTTTTTGAAGGTAATTTAAAAGAGATGATTCTTTATTAAAGCCAAAAAGTTGAATTCTATTAGGTGGATAATAAACTCTTTTGCTTTCTTTGTATGGTGGTTTTGTCATTTTCCCTCCAAGGGCCTCATATCTGTGCTCTTATTTTCAAGCAGTCCCAGGACAAAGGGATGGTTCTAGGGCCCTTTTCTCTGACTTTCTGCTGGCATGCCATCTCCCCTAGTGGATTACTGAGGACTGAGGATGCACGTTTCTAAGGGAGAATTAGTTGCCCGACTTCTGAAGTGCTTTTCCTGTCAGGGTATTAGTGACTGTGCAGTGTTCAAACAGGAGGCCAACACATGATAGGAAATTTTAGATGGGGCCAGTTTTCCTACTGCAGTTCTACTAAGTCATTGACTTGAGGTCAGTGGGTCCAAAAAGTGACTTGTTTAAAGATACCCACACACTCAAGTCAAAGATAACTCTGGTGAGAACACTCTCTCAAAGACTGGACACTGAGTAAACATTTTTCAGTGTGGGGAAGGTTTGCTTGGCAAATCTTCTTTCCAAGTATCTCAAGAACTTGTGAGACGTGGAAGGACTATTGCTGCCTTTCGTGGGAAAAATGTGTGCTCAGCTGCTTGGGCTCCAGTTTGTGTGGGAAGGTTTATCTCAGGCCTTGTCTACTCCCCTCGCCAGACATGGCTTTGGGAAGAGCTCCATGGGAGACCAGAACATCTGGGGACATAGTTGTACCTAGTTATTTTGTGTGAAGAAACAAAGGGACGAGATTCAAAATTCATCATTGTGTTTTAAATTTAAATTGGAAAACATAGATTCCTCATCCTTAAACAGAGTCAGCAAGTTTGAGATGAAATGTTTGTGTTCAATGGGGAGTACTTTTTTGTGTTAAAGCTCTACAGAGAAACTTCTGTATATATTTTATTTTTGAGATCACATACCTTTGTTGGAATGAATCAGACTGTTGTGGCCTTGGGATGAAGACATTGTGTGTGAGGACAGGGAAAAATGGTTGAGAAATCCAGGTTAAAGAATAGAAAAGCTTTTTACTCATTCTATAAATGAACATGCTGCCTGTTTAAAGGACTTGCTTTCTGCTGTTTCTAGATACCTAGCAGCGCGAGAACTGTGTGACGTGCTGCGTTCTTGTTACGGGAGGTGCGTGACGGGGCAGCGGGGGTTTCTGGAAGTCACCTGTTTCTGCTTTCTGGTTGCCTGTGCCTGTGGTCATCCCTGCTCCTTAGCAGTAGTGCATGTTTTTCTTCTATCTGCAGGGTTGCTCTGGTAGCTCCATGGTAGAGATTTCACTCTCAGGGCCTCCCAAAAGTTGTGTATCATTTGAAATTGTTCTATTTGAGGAAAAACTTTTAAGAAAAGCTGGATTCCCTGATCACCACTAAAGATCATCATGAGAAACATAAGTATTTGAGCCCTAAACTACTAAGCCCAGTGAGGAATTGGAGCGTTAACTGTATGGCAATAGCTAGATCATAGTTACCATTTTTCCCACCATCAAAGACAGATTAAATAGTTTCCATAACATGGAATGTGGGTAAGGTTCCTACCCTAATACAGACTTAAATATGTAGTTGTCTCAGGCTATTCGTGGTGAATAAGCAGAGTATTTATTTTAAAATGACCAGGCAGCCTTGGAAAAATTGCTGGGCTTTAAAGTTGTTGACAAAGTATTTCTTAAATAAATACATCTGATTTAGAAATACCTAAACATGGACAAAATACTTCTAAATCTGACATGCAACTGCATGTGGCTTTTTAAAGTGGTTTCTTAACAATGCTAATGTGACTTAAGGATTTGTAGTTCTATTAAAAACGACTTCTAAAAGTATCTTAGGGTAGCTTGAAGGGTTTGCGTTATTATTTTAGGTCTCAGCAGAGGTATGCTTATGGCAAGAGAAAAATCTTAGGTCTAAATAGAACCCTAAACTTTCTTGGCTGTGACCAACTTTTCTGAAGTACACCATCAGAGTTTTCACTGACTATCTATCTTTGCAGAGATGAATGAATGTACTGGGCAATTCCTCTGCCCAAGGAAACCCAGCAGGGCCTGGGTCTGCTGTACCACTGACCAACTGCTGGGGAGGCTAGGGGACCTGTCAGTACATGCTGTAAGGTTGGGAGTTCAGTCTAGCAACCAAGAAGGGGTTGCCTGGTGTTCTACAATGCCTATAGTGTTTTCAAAATGCCTGGGAAAAAATTCTCAAAAGAAGTGGCAGAATGGTCTTCTCACGGTATAAAACTCCGCAGGATTTTTTTTTTTTTTTTTTTTTTTTTTTTTTTTAAGGAAAAAAGTATACCTTTTAAGTTCAGCTTCCTTAACTACTGGCAACAGAGAGAAAACTCATAATTTGTTTTAAAAAGCCCAGTTACAGCTGCCCTGCCTACCCATGGACCATTGACTTCCCAGCACACTCTTAAGAATAATATACAGAGAGGCACCATTTTGCTCTGGGTCTTATGGAATCCTAGAGCTCTTGAATACGTTTTGGTGGTCCTACGGAGAGCTGTAACTAGCAGTGGAGTTGTTGCTTATTCCAGCTGTGTGCTTTTCACTTTCCGATCTTTGGACCCAGAGAATCATTTGCCATGGAATCATCTGGCTAGTAAGACACTCTTATATGGATGCAATACAAAAAGTGGTAAATTAAAGCAAAGCAATCATGTGGTCCTTACTCTAAAAGAGACAATATGTAAATGTACTATTATAATAAGGTAGCTCTGCAGATGTAATAAGCTACTCATAAATTATTTGGGTTTAAGAAAACTTAAGACTATGTTAAACTGGACAACATCTCCATCTTGAGTGAGAGTAATTAGTAACTAGGATGACCACACATTCTCCTAACACGGGCAACAGTCTAGTCTAATTGTTATTGCATTTCTGACCTGATTCTTTTAAAGGGGCATATATTCCCAATATATACCATTTAGAATGTATGTATGTTTCTTGGATGACTTAATCTGAAGCCATATAAGTCCAAAGTAGTGAGACAGACAGTATATCCTTGACTAAGTTATCAGGCTGTGTTCTCTGCTTATAAAATAATTTTTTAAAAAGCCTCACTTCACAGTCCTGTTCCAAAAATCTTTCTGTGAAAAAATTGAGGCCTATGTAACACCATGAATATAATCATGTTAGAACATAATCAGTTCTTGAATATTTATTTCCTTTAAGAGAATATCAAACTGATGTCACCAAATCTAAACCCACTTGAAGACCAATAGCTATTACAGTTGTACTACAGAATAGGTCAAAGTCACCGTTAGAAATATTACACTTTATTGAATTCTGGAGCAGCTAATCTACCCTCCCCTATTGACCAATGACAAGAATGGAAGAAAATATACAATGGTTAAAGAAAGAGTCTATAACCACTGTTTGTTTAAAATGTTGAAACAACTTTCACTGTACTGGTGAAACAGTTTTAATACCCTAACATACACAGTAATGATTCATTCTTGTTTAAAACAAGAGGTGATTTCGACTTGGGATTGGGATTTTTATTTTTTGAGATGGAGTTTTGTTCTTGTTGCCCAGGCTGGAGTGCAATGGCACAATCCTGGCTCACTGCAACCTCCGCCTCCTGGGTTCAAGCAATTCTCCTGCCTCAGCCTCCTGAGTAGATGATGGGATTACAGGCATGCACCACCACGCCCAGGTAATTTTGTATTTTTAGTAGAGATGGGGTTTCTCCATGTTGGTAAGGCTGGTCTCGAACTCCCGACCTCAGGTGATCCGCCTGTCTCGGCCTCCCAAAGTGCTGGGATTACAGGCGTGAGCCGCCGTGCCTGGCCTTGACTTGAGATTCTGAAGTGAATTTATTCACACTGATTGTGCCCTCTACTTTAGTAAGGTTCTGGCTTACAGAGCCCTCTTCCCATCCTCTGATGTTCAATTTTAATATACAGCAATCAACTCTTAGAGGACAAAGAAATCTGGAATTGGGTAGCATGAGCCACAGCTATATAGCCCACACTAATGCATGTTCTGTAGTATAAGAAGGCAGTTCTTCCCTTTCTTTTCTGGGGGCTTGTTCCTTTGTCCACTTGCAGCTAAATTCTTTCTATAGATTTATCACAGATAAGAAGGAGGTTGTTTTTGGATAACAAATAAGCATTTGTGCTATTAAACAAACAAAAGGTAATAAGGATACTGTCTTTTCCCTCAAAATAGAATCCTGCCCTAAAGCAACGCAAGTAGAGCATACTTCTGTGCAAAGCCAGTGATAGAGAAGCAGCCTTGCCAGAGTCACTGAGGATGAATTAAAGGCTTATAAAAGAAAACTTGACCTTAACAGAGACTACATTTGATCATGGAAATAATACATTTCTCCACTGATATACAATACCATGTAATGCACTGGAAAAGTTGGACCTTGGAGTAATAGCACAATTTGTAACATTACAGATCACCTCTTCCCACTCTTTGTTCCACTCTGAGACTCTTTCCTTTTCCTCGTGTATCCAGATACACTGACATACGGATGATTTTAAAAGTGTCACAAGCCACAGTGGAGCCATATACATGCAGTTCAGCCTGATTTTACCCTTATTTTCTTCTAATACAGACTCCATTACAATTTTGGACCATCTGCAGAGAGTACAGATACACAAAACCAAAACAAGTATCTATGATAATAAAATCTTCAGAAACTTTTCAGACGTACCTTTCATGGAGCCCCCTCCCTCCCCCGAGTAGAACCCTAACAGGGACCTCGTTTGTTCCTGTGAGTCCTGCCAGGACTTGTTTAATGGGTGCTTGGGGTTTTGGTTTTCCTCCTTATTCTTCCTCCTCCTCCTCCTCTTCATCATCATCTTCGTCATGGCAGTGTGTAATTTCCTGGGGGGCCAGTGGGAAGAGGTTGGGAGGTTTAATCTCACTAATTGACCGTGTCAGCTGGTGCCGCTTGTAGTCAGTGTCTTTGAAATCCACTGATGTGCGGTTCCGGGTGGCAAGAGGAGACTCCATCTCATTGATATCTACGTGTGTGTGCTCCACCGTTGATTCATGAGGCATCTAGACAGAAAAAAGCTAGAGGCTCAGAAAGCAGGCAGAGCAAAGTAGCTACTCCCCAAATCCTAACCCCTCTCCTCTGTTAGGTGGCCATGCAATTACATCTATAATGGACCACAGGACAAGTCAATATAGACTTATCTTCATAGAACTACTTATAGTTGCCTGTCTTCCTCTCTCCCTGCCCCTCAAAATGGTGCCCATATTGTCTACTGCAGCTGGAAATTGGAAAAGATGGAGAGGGGAGTTTACTTTCTATTTTACAGCAAAAACAAGATAGTCCTGAAACAGATCAGAATAAAGGAATGTAAAAACCACATTTTCTTTTTCTTGAGATGGTCTCTCGCTG